AAGCCCTTTTCTTTCTTCTCCTGCCTGTATTGCTTTTCTCTGGGTGCTTCTTATTGCTGTCTCTTTCTGTTCTTGCCTTAAGTGTCACCTCCTTAACGAGGCCTTCTCCGACCACCCTATCCAAAGTAACCTCGCCAAGTTTTTTCTTATACCAGGTGTGACTACTTTAATTACTGCGTCCTCATATAAGCTCCACAAAGGCTTGGTGAATCGTGTTCACCCTTGCATTTCTTTTGTGTTTTTTGTTTTGTTTTTGAGGCATGACGACTCTGTCACGCTGAAGTGCAGTGGCCCGATCTTGGCTCACTGCAGCCTCCTCCTCCTGGGTTCAAGCGATTCTCCTGCCTTAGTCTCCCGAGTAGCTGGGACTACAGATGCGTGCCACCATGCCCAGCTAATTTTTGTATTTTTAGTAGAAACGGGGTTTCATCGTGTTGGCCAGGCTGGTCTCGAACTCCCGACCTCAGGTGATCCGCCTGCCTCAGCCTCCCAAAGTGCTGGGATTACAGGCGTGAGCCACCGCACCTGAACCACCCTTGTATTTCTGATGCTTAACAGTGTCTAGTCCATATCAGACACTCAAATATTTGTAGAATAAGTGAAACATTGATGAACTCCTCCGTGGATAAAATAGGGAAGTCTTAATTTGCAAGGAGGTGATACTTAATTTAGCAGCAAAATTTTAGTTAAGAATTTGTAAGCAAAAAAGCAAAATGGATAACGGATGAATTCCCAGAAACAAATGTCGCGGAGCAGATGTGTATAACAGCAATCGTCTGTCAGCGTCTTCCGTCGGCAGAGACCTGCTTGGAGACAATGCTGAATTAAATGAGGGACTGGCTGCTCCTCTCAATACAAAGACTACCCAAGGAATAAAAGCAACGTCTATCACCGAACTACTACTCCCAGCGGCCCCCGCGCGGGCCTGCCCATGGGAGGTGGCGCTCGTCTCCGCCCCGGGGAGCTCCGGCTTCGGGGCGGGAGGGGTTCTGGGTTCTGGCCCCGCCCCGCCCCGCTCCCCGCCGTCTTCCTCCCCCAGGGTTGTGGCCACGCGCAGCGGCGGCGGTTGTTCCGCTTCCCCTCCGGCCCGGGCCGTCGCCATTGCCGAAGGCTCCCTCCCCTCCCCTCCCTGGCGTGCGCAGGACTCCGCCGCCGCTGGGCCTAGCGGTAGCAGCGGCTGCTCCAGCGCGGCGTCTCTTCCCGCCCCGCTTCCCCTTCCCTCCCCTCCCCTCCCCGCACCGCGCGCTAGCCCGGGGCGGCTCCGCAGCCCGCCGGGAGCTCTGACCGAGGCGCCTCGCTGGGGCGGGGACCTTGCCTTGCCCGGGGTAAGTGCACACAGGCCGGCCGGCGCGGGACGTTTGTTACTAATTGTATTTTTTCCAATTCCAGGCCATTTCATAATTCTGAATCATGTCTGATAACGGAGAACTGGAAGATAAGCCTCCAGCACCTCCTGTGCGAATGAGCAGCACCATCTTTAGCACTGGAGGCAAAGACCCTTTGTCAGCCAATCACAGTTTGAAACCTTTGCCCTCTGTTCCAGAAGAGAAAAAGCCCAGGCATAAAATCATCTCCATATTCTCAGGCACAGAGAAAGGTAAATAGCGCTTCTGGCTTTCAGAGTCTCAGGATTCTTTCTCTTTTTTTCTAATGCCCCCTAGGAAGTAAAAAGAAAGAAAAGGAACGGCCAGAAATTTCTCCTCCATCTGATTTTGAGCACACCATCCATGTTGGCTTTGATGCTGTTACTGGAGAATTCACTGTAAGTTAACCTAGTTCGGGCCCATTTATAACCCATAACTAATTTCTGAATATCTTCTTGTTAGGGCATGCCAGAACAGTGGGCTCGATTACTACAGACCTCCAATATCACCAAACTAGAGCAAAAGAAGAATCCTCAGGCTGTGCTGGATGTCCTAAAGTTCTACGACTCCAACACAGTGAAGCAGAAATATCTGAGCTTTACTCCTCCTGGTAAGAGAGTGGCATAAGGCTGGATCAGATGGATTGCTAATGTTATGTTTTGTTTCATATTCAGAGAAAGATGGCTTTCCTTCTGGAACACCAGCAGTAAGTTAATTATATTATTTCTTGTATCTCTTTGTTTTCCTTACTTTGCTCATCATCAATGCAGCTGAATGCCAAGGGAACAGAAGCACCCGCAGTAGTGACAGAGGAGGAGGATGATGATGAAGAGACTGCTCCTCCCGTTATTGCCCCGCGACCGGATCATACGAAATCAGTGAGTCTCCATCGGTGATCTAGGCTGTGTGTTCAAACCTTGGTAATGAACTGTGTCTCCACAGATTTACACACGGTCTGTAATTGACCCTGTTCCTGCACCAGTTGGTGATTCACATGTTGATGGTGCTGCCAAGTCTTTAGACAAACAGAAAAAGAAGACTAAGATGACAGATGAAGAGATTATGGAGAAATTAAGTATGTTATCTACATTTTACATCATTGTTAAATGACTGAGCTTCCAGCTTTTTGTTTATTCTAGGAACTATCGTGAGCATAGGTGACCCTAAGAAAAAATATACAAGATATGAAAAAATTGGACAAGGGTAAGTATTTGTGACTGTATTACGATAATATTCTTAAATCTGGTTGTGTGTTTTCTCCCTCTAGGGCTTCTGGTACAGTTTTCACTGCTACTGACGTTGCACTGGGACAGGAGGTAGTTACTTTGTTGTAATCCTGGGTGTTACCCCTGGTTTTTTTCAATCCTGTTTTCATTATAGGTTGCTATCAAACAAATTAATTTACAGAAACAGCCAAAGAAGGAACTGATCATTAACGAGATTCTGGTGATGAAAGAATTGAAAAATCCCAACATCGTTAACTTTTTGGACAGGTAAGTATGACTATTCCTTAAACACCGGGAGAGTGTGACTGTATTTGGTATGTTGTATTTTTAGTTACCTGGTAGGAGATGAATTGTTTGTGGTCATGGAATACCTTGCTGGGGGGTCACTCACTGATGTGGTAACAGAAACGTGCATGGATGAAGCACAGATTGCTGCTGTATGCAGAGAGGTAGGTTTGCCTCCTTCTTGATATGTTATGGTATTTCATTAATAGGTGTTTTTCTTCTGTTCAGTGTTTACAGGCATTGGAGTTTTTACATGCTAATCAAGTGATCCACAGAGACATCAAAAGTGACAATGTACTTTTGGGAATGGAAGGATCTGTTAAGCTCAGTGAGTAACAAATGGACAATTCACAATCATTTAGCCATTAACTCTGTTTTGTTTTGTTTTGTAGCTGACTTTGGTTTCTGTGCCCAGATCACCCCTGAGCAGAGCAAACGCAGTACCATGGTCGGAACGCCATACTGGATGGCACCAGAGGTGGTTACACGGAAAGCTTATGGCCCTAAAGTCGACATATGGTCTCTGGGTATCATGGCTATTGAGATGGTAGAAGGAGAGCCTCCATACCTCAATGAAAATCCCTTGAGGGTAAGATGAGTTAAACACCAGCCTTGTTCAATTAAGTGGATCAAAGATGTTCTTCTATTTTTAGGCCTTGTACCTAATAGCAACTAATGGAACCCCAGAACTTCAGAATCCAGAGAAACTTTCCCCAATATTTCGGGATTTCTTAAATCGATGTTTGGAAATGGATGTGGAAAAAAGGGGTTCAGCCAAAGAATTATTACAGGTAAATTTAAAAATGATTTCATTTGGGGGAATTATACATTTATTTTTCCCCTTCTTTCTGGCAGCATCCTTTCCTGAAACTGGCCAAACCGTTATCTAGCTTGACACCACTGATCATGGCAGCTAAAGAAGCAATGAAGAGTAACCGTTAACATCACTGCTGTGGCCTCATACTCTTTTTTCCATTTTCTACAAGAAGCCTTTTAGTATATGAAAATTATTACTCTTTTTGGGGTTTAAAGAAATGGTCTGCATAACCTGAATGAAAGAAGCAAATGACTATTCTCTGAAGACAACCAAGAGAAAATTGCAAAAAGACAAGTATGACTTTTATATGAACCCCTTCTTTAGGGTCCAGAAGGAATTGTGGACTGAATCACTAGCCTTAGGTCTTTCAGCAAACAGCCTATCAGGGCCATTTATCATGTGTGAGATTTGCATTTTACTTTGCTGACTTTGTTGTAATAGATCCCATTCATTGTCCCCTTTGGGGTATTTCCAATACTTGAATGGCAGATTGGAGTTTTTCAGAGTATGTGTTTCATCTGCTAGTCTTTCTCTCCTTCATAGCTTTTCTTTTCCTGGACTTGCTCCTTTTGAGTTGCTTTTGCGTTTCTCATGCCTAGGCAAGTGTAATAGAAATTATGTAGCTCCTTATGTTGGCAAAGGAGCTCTATATAGTTTCACTTTGTATAAAAGTTAGGACCAGCTGTTGTTACATGTAATATTTTAGTTCAGAACTTGACCTGAAGGAAGGGAAGAAAAGTATGTGATTTTTACCTTTTTTAACAAATGTGAAAAAGTCAGTTTTAGAAATTTCGTGGTAGTAAGTTCGGCATTTGTTACATGTATAGAGAGAAGACTAATAATCTCTATTTATAACTAAATCATTGAGATAGAAAAAGATTCCCATTGACTGTAGACTTCTTCCCATTTTGTCTTCCCTTCTGCCTGTTTCCCCTTCAGGCTTGGCTCTAGGAACCAAAGTGATTTGTTGTTGTTCCAACCTGGGCTTTGTGACTTTGGTTAGTGCCACTACCTTCTTCCCTCCTTTCCCCCTTCAATTTGGAAATAAATTTCTGTATATGTTGCAATTTTAGGTTTAGGTTTGTTCTTTTTCTTTTTCATTAATCCTCTCTCACCTCACAGATACCCCCTCCCATGGCAAATAATATAATAACCAGTGAATTTTCAGGAATTTAAAAATTAGCTTTTTTCCACTTAAAGGAGAAAAATATTTGGGACTAGCAGCAGAGGCAGTAAGAGATGTGAACCTTGGTGAGCTCTGATACAGTGAGAAGAGATTATACTCATGAAAGAGAATGTTAGTGTTACAGAGAAGCAGCCGATAGCAAATCGACTGTAGAGACTTGGCGGCGGTGGCATTGCCCCAGGTCGTCAGCAGTGTGGTATTATCTATGAGAACTTGAGCGACAGAGTATTTCTTGATGAATTTATAGATCATTTGAGATGTTGAGTTACTTTAGTTTAGTTTTGTTTTGTTTTTTCAAATAAGTAGAGACTATTGTAAAAAACGAGAAAGGAAAATGAAATGTGCGTGTTGATAGCAATAATTTGTTTCTTTTAAAGATTCTAAAAGGTCTGAGACCTGTAGCATTAATTATTTGAGTGCCCTCCCTTCTCCCCTCCCCTCCCTTTTCTCTTCTCTTTTTTCCTCTCCTCTTCTTCTCCTTTATTCATTGTTTTGCTTTTGGAGTGGGTGTTGTTCAAGTATCTGTGGTTTGGTTCTGGCATTTTGTTCCCACCATCCCCTTCCCCCATTAACTTCCCCCCTGCTTGCCATCCTGCAGTAGTATAAATCATGAATAAAAAATAATTTTGCTGTTGTAGTATACATTGGAGAAACTGGCAGGTTTTATTTCCATTATTTTATTTCCACTATATCTATGATAAGATGCAATTATAAGGAGAGAAGTGACTGTTTTTTATTGATAAGGCAAGATTTTCAGAAAAATGAGTAAAATAATTAATGAAACATATTTAGAGCACTTAATGGTCTCTGTTTTCAATATAATTCTTGATTTCATTTTTCTCTGGAATATATTGGCCTTCTACAGCTATTACTGAATTATAGAAACTGGTTTATTTCTGGCAGAAAGCTGCAGTGCCACCTGAGTTCCAAATTTTACCATTCTTTGTAAACAGTTGGATGGATTATGATAAAGAAGATGCTACCAATGAAATAGAAAACCAACGAGATGAGAAGACTGTGATCCTCATGTACTCAGAGGCACTTCCCTCCTAAGTCAAAGACCATCCTCACTGACTATGTGCCAACGCCTCGTTTCAGGCTTGTGACTCAACAAAGGGCTTTTCCATTGATAGAAGCAGTTTGGGATTTGTAGTTGCGACTTCTTCGATAGTTACCTGCACGTCCATTGCTGGCAACTGACTTGTCATTAAAACCTGGCTCTTTGGTTAAGGGAGCTACGCTGTGGTTTATTCTTAAGTTACGTGGATAAACTAACCTCTAACAGAAATATACTTTGGTTAATTTTGAAATGTGTCATTTTTAAACAATCTTAAAAGTAATACAGAATTGTGATTTATTAATTTTAAAACATTCAGAACTTGTTGAAAGAAAAATTATATCTGAATCAAGATTCATGTTTTTTATTTTTATTTTTTTTGATACAGAGTCTCACTCTGTCACTCAGGCTGGAGTGCAGTGACATGATCTCAGCTCACTGCAACCTCCGCTTCCTGGGTTCAAGCAATTCTCATGCCTCAGCCTCCTGAGTAGCTGAGACCACAGGCACCCGCCACCACACCCAGCTATTTTTTTGTATTTTTAGTAGAGACAGAGTCTCACCACATTGCCCAGGCTGGTCTCCAACTCCTGAGCTCAGGCAGTCTGCCCACCTTGGCCTCCCAAAGTGCTGCAGTTACAGGCGTGAGCCACTGCACCTGGCCTCATGTTTTTTAAATAATTGCCTTTTATATTTACCCTTTTTGTCATCACTTTAGAATGAAAATTCCCATTTAAATCTGAAAGTTACCTTAATAGTCCTCTTGTGTTATTAGGACAGTATTATTATAGTACTTATTTATTTTATTTTAGATTTAAAGTTATCTTCTCTTTTTCTTTTTTCTTCTGCTGCTTTTAGGGACAATTAAAACTGGGAAACTATGAAACATGGAACATTTTATCCTACCTGAAAGTAAACGAGTAATTGTGAAGCATAAGACACTGAGGCTAATACAACTCTGTCTTCATGTGTTGACTGCCTGGCACATAGTATTCATTCTCTTCCCTTTAACATAGAAGTGTCCAGCTGCGTACAGTCTAGTAACCAGCAACTGTAAACGAACCTGTGCCTCTAACAAGCGATTCTAAACCACCTATGAGTATTTCTTTTAGGGCTCACTTAAATACATGTTTGTATATACTGTATTCTAGCCAGAATAATTTTAGATCTGATCAGGTAGTAGCTAAAATTAGAAAAAAACAAAATAGATGCTTAAAGAATTTGCATCCATTTTTGAGTCTAAATCTTTTAAAATATACTGAGATCCACATCTAGTGAAATGTCAGTGTCAAAATATTATAGATTATAGCTAAAATCCAGATTAATACTCATTTGGGGTTTTTTATAGTGGAACTTCATAGTAATACAAAAAGCAGATTGTCTTCCTGTCTCCGCTGCTCCCACAGTAGGTATTGAAACTGGTAAAATCAGTTTTTTGATAGTGTGTGTATATAAGAAAAAATAGATACACACATTCTTTTTTCTCAGTCAACACATTGATTGAACACTCTGGCAAAGATGCTGTGGTGGATGAGGTTGGAGTTCGAAAGAAGAAGCAAGCGCTGGCCTGGCCTTGAAAGAACCGAAGTCTTTCCCATTCACTTCTCTAGAAAGCTGCCAAGACAGAGGCAGAAAGAAATGGATGATAGTTCTGTCAAGCACACTTCTGTTCTCTTAGAACTTAGAAGTGTTTCTAAGAGAACAGAAGTAATAAGAGAAACAGTTACGTGTGGAATTCAACATCTTTGGTTGGAACGCATTGGCTTTTTTTTTCTTGTTTTGATAGAAATGGAATTAAGCAAAAGTAGTTTTTGTCTTTTCTGTTGTCTTCAAATTTTATGCCTTTTATTTTTAATTTAATCCCGTTCAATTATTTAATTGTTATACATTGACATTAACTGCTGTATTTTGACTTTGTTCAATAATTTTGTTCTTTCAGGGCTAGAAATAAACTTTTTAAAAAAAGTGTGCATTTTTCCCTTTCCTAAACTTTTATTCTTTCTTTTGATCAGCGTAAAAGAATATTTTAATGTCTTTTGATAGCATAAAAGAATATTTAAATGTCTTAATAGGTTTTCAAAGAACATTTAGTATTTTTAGTGATAAATGTTTTAAACCTTTTAATGGTGTTGTGCCATCATTTTGAATTTATTACA